GCACGGGACCCGGCGCTGCTGCTACTGCCGCTAGAGCCGCTGCCGCCGCTTTTCTAGAACCTTCCCCCCCACTAACGCGTCTTCCGCTACGTCAGGCCGTCGCGTAAACGCCCTATCCGCCGCCAATGGCGGGAAGGCTCTACGCCCCACCTTACGCCAAATGCGTACTCCTCCCACCCTTGCGGCCAGAGACAGTACCCGACGTTACTTCCGTAAATGCGCTCAATGAATTGCGGAAGGCTAGAGTCCTGCTAGTTACTACCTCTTGGAATAGGGTCCCGCCCCCTGCCTTGGCGCAAGGCAGGTGAGAAACGGTCGCGCAGTTTGAAATTAACGCCGACGGGAGGGGCTTAATCCGCAGCCTGGAGATCCAGCCCCCTCAACCCGGGAGGTGGTCCCTGCAGTTACGCCAATGATAACCCCCGCCAGAAAAATCTTAGTAGCCTTCCCTTTTTGTTTTCCGTGCCCCAACTCGGCGGATTGACTCGGCCCCTTCCGGAAACACCCGAATCAACTTCTAGTCAAATTATTGTTCACGCCGCAATGACCCACCCCTGGCCCGCGTCTGTGGAACTGACCCCTGGTGTACAGGAGAGTTCGCTGCTGAAAGTGGTCCCAAAGGGGTACTAGTTTTTAAGCTCCCAACTCCCCCTCCCCCAGCGTCTGGAGGATTCCACACCCTCGCACCGCAGGGGCGAGGAAGTGGGCGGAGTCCGGTTTTGGCGCCAGCCGCTGAGGCTGCCAAGCAGAAAAGCCACCGCTGAGGAGACTCCGGTCACTGTCCTCGCCCCGCCTCCCCCTTCCCTCCCCTTGGGGACCACCGGGCGCCACGCCGCGAACGGTAAGTGCCGCGGTCGTCGGCGCCTCCGCCCTCCCCCTAGGGCCCCAATTCCCAGCGGGCGCGGCGCGCGGCCCCTCCCCCCGCCGGGCGCGCGCCCGCTGCCCCGCCCTTCGTGGCCGCCCGGCGTGGGCGGTGCCACCCCTCCCCCCGGCGGCCCCGCGCGCAGCTCCCGGCTCCCTCCCCCTTCGGATGTGGCTTGAGCTGTAGGCGCGGAGGGCCGGAGACGCTGCAGACCCGCGACCCGGAGCAGCTCGGAGGCGGTGAAGTCGGTGGCTTTCCTTCTCTCTAGCTCTCGCTCGCTGGTGGTGCTTCAGATGCCACACGCGTCCCGGGGGCCCGGTTCTCCGCTCCCCTCCCCTCCCCTTCTCGCCGGACCCCGCGCCGGGAGCTGCGGGAAGGAGTGGAGGGTCGGGCGGTGGCCTCGCGGCTGGCCTGGCGCGCGGCCAGCGCCGGTAGTTAGTGGGGGGACTGCTCTGCCCTCGAGGGGGTAGGGAGCTGTGGCGACGGTTGCCCCATTTCGAGACAAAGCGCATTTCCCCCTCCCCTCCCCCACCCGCGTTCCGGCGGAGGCGCCCCCTCCCCCAGCCGCCACGCGGGGCTGGGTCGAGACTTGGGCCTCCCGGAGGGCGGCGCGTGGTCCCGCGTCCGCGAGGCCTGGCGGCGCGCGGCCGGCTGTCCCGAGGCTGCGGCGACCGCCCAGTTAACGTGGCCGCCGCGGGGGTAGGCGCGTGCGGTGTGGCGCAGTGCCCTTGAGCCCCCGTGCCGCGGCCTTTGTTTCTCCCCGCGGATGCGCTGACCACGAGGCCCGCGCTCCCGGGTGGGGGCGGGCACCCGCGCTTAGGCCTCTGGACGCCGGGCTTCAGCGGCGGGGGTCGGGAGCGGGTGTTTGCAAGAGGTGATTCTTTTTTCAAAGTGTCACGAAACGGGGTTGAAGCATCTTAAGTTTTTTCCTTTTGTTATTTAATTACCGATTGGAAAGAGGGAGGGTTTCTGAGCAGAAACCAAGTTGGGATTGCAGAACAGAGAAGATTCACAGTGCTTTACCGTTGTGAGTTGTTTGGGTAATCGTGCCTGGTTTTAAAACTTACCTTAACTGTCATGCATTTTTCTAGTAATAGCTCTTCAAGTCTGCAATAAAAAATGGCCTCCAACAAAACTACATTGGTAAGTTAATGAAAACCTAAAATATGTAAGGATATTTCTTAATTTCTCTTTTGTTTTATTTTAGCAAAAAATGGGAAAAAAACAGAATGGAAAGAGTAAAAAAGTTGAAGAGGCAGAGCCTGAAGAATTTGTCGTGGAAAAAGTACTAGATCGACGTGTAGTGAATGGGAAAGTGGAATATTTCCTGAAGTGGAAGGGATTTACAGAGTAAGAAACTTTAGTGCATCTTTACTATATGTCACCTTTTTTTTTTTTAATAAACTAAACACAGTGCTGACAATACTTGGGAACCTGAAGAAAATTTAGATTGTCCAGAATTGATTGAAGCGTTTCTTAACTCTCAGAAAGCTGGCAAAGAAAAAGATGGTACAAAAAGAAAATCTTTATCTGACAGTGAATCTGATGACAGCAAATCAAAGAAGAAAAGAGATGCTGTAAGTATAAAATATTGCCCACCAGCTTGTCCGTTTGCTGTATGAAAAAATGTCTTCTAAACAGGCTGACAAACCAAGAGGATTTGCCAGAGGTCTTGATCCTGAAAGAATAATTGGTGCCACAGACAGCAGTGGAGAATTGATGTTTCTCATGAAATGGTGAGTATGCAGAGATTGTTACATTTGAAAGTTTGTAACTGAATTTTTCTTTTTCTTAAAACAGGAAAGATTCAGATGAGGCAGACTTGGTGCTGGCGAAAGAGGCAAATATGAAGTGTCCTCAAATTGTAATTGCTTTTTATGAAGAGAGACTAACTTGGCATTCTTGTCCAGAAGATGAAGCTCAATAATTGTTCACATTGTTCTTTTATATATATTTATATATATATATAAAAATTGGGTCTTAGATTTTGATTTACTAGTGTGACAAAATAACTACATCCTAATGAAAATCAAGTTTGATATGTTTGTTTTGAAAGTAGCGTTGGAAGAGTTGTTGGGGGTTTTTTGCATCCATAGCACTGGTTACTTTGAACAAATAAATAAAAGCTTTCTGTAGTTGCTTCCTTTATCAGAAAAGAACATTTGATACCATGGTATATCATTTCCTCTTCATTAAAGAACAGCTTTTCTAAATGTTGGGGGAAATGTCCATAGTCATTACTCAGTCAAAACTTGTGTTCTCATGAGCCTAAGGACCATTCTAGATTTATTACGTGTTTTTTGTGTGTGTGTGTGTGTGTGTGTGTGTGTGTATCCATAAAATGCATATGTAAATTTTTTTTTGTTTTTAAGCATTCACCCAAACAAAAAAATCACAGGTAAACCCATGTTTCTGAGATGCCATTATTCCAAGCAAAATAAGAGATAATCCCTTCAAGTTAAATTGAAAATTTTCCTGAAACCATACATTTCAAGTGAAATAAGTAATTCTAGATAGGACAATTTAAATTGGATAATTTTAAAGTGTCTATAATTGCAGTGGTTTATTTGCAAAATTCCTAAAAGGAAAAATTTTATCACTGCCATCACAGCAGGTTTCCTCATCCAGATGAGGAAACTAGACAAATGCTAGTGTGTTTTAACTAGCTAAACAAAACTAAGTTAAATGAACATTTAAAAGTTTCCCTAGCGGGCCATTCCTTAGCAAAATGTTGGAATCCCTGTTGCTACATTGACTAAAAGGTCATGATGAATGGAATATGTAAGACTTGGCTCATAGAAACCTAATCAGATGGTTAGAGGTGTTGGCAGTTTAGGACCTGCTGTCATAAATGTGTGAACAACCTTTTGTAACCTAACCTATTGACCTGCATGTTTTTTCTTTACCCCAATTCATTACATGGAGGCTCAATCTTGAGTTTGCTTTACTGGTTCAGCAAAAGCCAGGAAGAACAACTTTGTAGTAATCAAAATGTTATCCAACTGTATATTGTTTACTTTATTGTAAATACTGGTGAACAGTGGTTAATAAATAGTTTTATATTCCTTTATGCAATTATTAGACTTTTTTCTTTATTTGATATGCCTTTACAGTAGAAATAGAAATGCCCACACTCATTGGATTATCTTTGTTTATAAGTTAGATGATACCAGTAAGGCATTACAGTACATATCCTAGATCTTTTGAGCTTACGAGTTTTAAACTTGAATATGTATTTCCACAGGAATGTTTCCACAGTTGGGAAATAAAAGTTTCATGTGATGCCTAGGGTCAATTGTCTCATTAAAATGAGGTTTTAAATTCTGGTTTGTTGTAACTGTCTTCTAAAGAATGTAAA